TGGAAAAGCCTCTCTGGTTATCTGTGGCAGGAGGTGGGAGTGGGAGGAGGTCCGTTATTTAGAGAGAGATGAGGGCGCTGAATGGGAGGAGGGCTTATTCAGGTCAAGGAGGGGAGGCTAAGGGCCCTCAGCTCACCTGGTCCACTCTTTCAGACGCAGAGACTTATATCCAGAGGGGGTGGTGGACCTGCTCAGACCACACAGCCCTGGGAGGACTCCCTCCCACCAGGGACCCTTCACTCCCCACCCTTCCTGGTGCTCAGCCCTCCTGGGTCTCTCCTGTCCTGTGTGTCCCTGTTTAACATCCTAGTAACACCAAGAAGAGGGAAGGCACGAACGAGGGCCCTGGATCTCCCTGACCAGCTTGACCTCCTGCCTACCCACAACAACCCGATTTTACAGGTGAGAAAATTGAGACCAAGAGAGAGGAAGGCCCACCGACCCAGGCTGCAGCCGAGGTCAGTCTGATTCTGCTGCTGAGTGGTGTGCCATTACCATTGTCCACCTGCAGCAAGATCGGGTCCCGACCGGGTGGACAACCAAATTAACAGACGGAGGTGGGGACTCCGCTTCCGGCTCGCCCCGCCCCACCCCACTCTCCCAGGGAGGGAGCTCCAGCTCCGGGAAGATGAGGACAATAGCAGGAATCGCCCCACAGGGTACTTCCACGTGCTGGCTCCTGCCAAGCGCTGGCACCAGTGTTATGGGGCCTGTGTACAGATGAGGAAACTGAGGCAGAGATTGGGGCTTGGTGGCAGGCCTCCAGTTTCTGCGGAGGGAAGGCAGAGGGCACTTGGGGCATGGGCGACATGGGTCGTGGCGGGCACCCGGCGCACACGGCAGCCGGGCGCAGGCCAGAAGCCCCCCCGCGTCGCCGGGCCGCCCAGTCCGGGAGCCGGGCGCTGGGATGGGCGGGAGGCGGGATCTCCGGGCCGCGCCGCTTCCTGGCTCCCCACCCTGCGCCGGCGGCCGCCCTGGCCACGTCACCGCCCGGCCAAGAGTGCGTGGGCGGCGGCGCGCGGGTGCGATCGCGGAGCTGTGAGGCGCAGGCAGGGCTCTGGGGCACCTAGAGACCGGGGCCGGAGACGTGGCAGCCGCCCTGCCCGCCAGAAAGTTTCCTAGAAGTTTGCTGGGCGCGGGCGCACGACTGACTGGCTGGACCATGAACGTGTTCCGAATCCTCGGCGACCTGAGCCACCTCCTGGCCATGATCTTGCTGCTGGGGAAGATCTGGAGGTCCAAGTGCTGCAAGGGTGAGGGGCGCCTGGCAGGGAGGTGCGGGACCCCTCATTGTCTCCTGTCTACCCTTGGCCACAGGCATCTCTGGGAAGAGCCAGATCCTGTTTGCTCTCGTCTTCACCACCAGGTACCTGGACCTGTTCACCAACTTCATCTCCATCTACAACACAGTAATGAAGGTGAGGGGCTGGGTGATGATGGTTGGGGGAAGGATTCGATTCCCATGTCTCTCTCCCCTTTTAGGTGGTTTTTCTCCTCTGTGCCTATGTTACAGTGTACATGATATATGGGAAATTCCGTAAAACTTTTGACAGTGAGAATGACACATTCCGCCTGGAGTTTCTTCTGGTCCCAGTCATTGGCCTTTCCTTCCTTGAAAACTACAGTTTCACTCTGCTGGAGGTAAGGGAATGGACTGAGTACCAGTTCTCAAACTCAGTCTCTGGTTGCTTTCTCTTTGGCTCAGATCCTCTGGACTTTCTCTATCTATCTGGAATCAGTGGCTATCCTGCCCCAGCTCTTCATGATCAGCAAGACTGGAGAGGCTGAGACCATAACTACTCACTACCTGTTCTTTCTGGGTCTGTACCGGGCACTCTACCTGGCTAACTGGATCAGGCGGTACCAGACTGAGAATTTCTATGACCAAATTGCAGTCGTGTCTGGAGTAGTACAAACCATCTTCTACTGTGACTTCTTCTACTTGTATGTGACCAAAGGTAGGTCCTGGGATGACAGCAATGCTGACACTTAAATTCTTATTTCATCTCCATTTTCTTCCAGTCCTTAAGGGAAAGAAGTTAAGTCTTCCAATGCCAATCTGAGGACCTTCAGAGACAGTCTACGCCTTAACAAGCACATGAAGGAAACTATTTTGAATGTTCTCTTTGGCAACTTATCCATAATTTGGGATCAAATGTTAAAACCAGAAAAGTGTTTAGTGTGGATTTCAGCAAAACCTGATCATCCCACCCAGAAGACCTTCTCATCAATAGATCGCCCTTAAAGACCCATTGTAAGGTCATAAAAAACCTCGGCCACCTGCACAAAGATGGTGCCTCACTGCAACAAGAAACCTTAAGGTGTCTTACCGACGAAATAAAAAACATAAATGATTGTTCTCCAAGGCCTGAGGGCAAGACTCATGATGAGCAAGTCAACCCCAATCTGGAACAATGTCCCTCCTCTTAGAATGTCCCAACTAAAGACCAGTTAAAATATTAGGGTACGTTCTTGTGAATTTCCACTTTCCAGGTAGATGACCAAATTTAGGTGGTCAAGATATAAAGGTGTCAGCTAGTTTTAAGTGTGAAACTTATTTCACTTTCACACTGCCTTCAGGCCAGAAGCAAACCAAATTTACCAGGTTTGGCTGGAGGAGTTTTGTGACTCATCTTTTACTGGTTTGAATTTTTTCAAACCAGTGGCTGATACCTGCCTTGTACTTAGTACCTTAATACCAATAACCTAATGGTACTTAGGCGAGTACCATTTGCACAATCACTGTTTTACTTATGAGCAGATACAGATATATCCAAACCCTTACCTACTAGGTATCCTGCTAGGGTTTTCAATTCCAATTCTTGTATTAAGTTTTTTCCTTTCAGTTTTAGGTGCGAAAGTAATCAGTCAATCCAATATCCCCCATCTTTGTCTTGAAACAAAAACTGTTTTAAGACGTCTACGTTGAATTATTCAGAGAATTAAGCAATAAAAGCTCACACCTTATTGTCAACAGTGTTTTTATTTATACCTACAAAAAGAAAA